CGCAGCAGCTTGAAATACCAGGGTTTCCTTAGTTGTGGCCTTAGCTGCTCTTTCCACCAGGGAATTTCCTCTAATAATAAAAGTGTCTCCCTTCTGGTGTCCCCTGCAGTGAGTAATTGTTATTTCTTTGGGAGTTGGACAGCATCTAAAAGTTCCAAGATCTGAGTAAAGTCGTATGGGGGATCCCTTGGCTCTTGATAGTCCCCTTTCCTTCCCTATGGCTGCATGAGCATGGAGCACCAGGAACCCATATTTAAAGTCAGTCAACACATTGACTCTTGAGGGTTCATCCTCCCCGCAGGCAACTGGAGATGTATTGTCCCCAGAGGGTACAATAGAGAATCTTCCGTCACAAGTCAGCAACCAGCATATGTGAGTGACAGCATGTATCCCACTCAGAAATGAGAGTGTATTAGTCCGTTTTCATGCTGCTGACAAATACATAACAGAGTCCAGGACCAAAAAGAGGTTTAATTGGACTTACATTTCCATATGACTGGGGAGGCCTCAGAATCATGGCGGGAGGCAAAAGGCACTTCTTACAAGGCAGCAGCAAGAGAAAATGAGGAAGAAGCCAAAGCAGAAACCCCTGAGAAACCCATCAGATAGTGAGACTTACTGGCTATCAGGAGAATAGCACAGGAAAGACCCGCCCCCATGATTCAATTACCTCCTCCTAAGTCCCTCCCACAACACATGGGAATTCTGGGAGATACAATTCAAGTTGAGATTTGGGTGAGGGCACGGCCAAACCATGTCAGAAAGGGATGAAGTGACAGCATATCCTGATGTGTGTGATGGTTTCATGAGTTATTATCTATTTCAAAATTTATTGCAATGTGTGAAAAAGAACAAGGACTTGTACTATCTGACTTTAAGGTTTACTATAAGCTATTAGACACAAGGCATCAAGAGTGACAAACGGATAAACAGCCTGAGTTAGAAAACCTGAAATTGATCCACAGCTATACGGTCAATAAATGGGTTTTCAGTAAAAGTAGTTCAATAAAAGAAAATAAATCATTTCAATTAATGAACTTCTATATGGATGTGGGGAAACCAACAATGTTATTCTCCCTCACATTACACACAAAAGTAATTTCAGCCGCATTACACACCAAAACTTAAAAGTTAAAGATATAAAGCATTTCAAGGATACTTTGTGACTTGTTGGCAGGCAAAGATTAGCCTACCAACAAGCAGGACACAGAAAAAATACATATATAAGAAAGACATGATAAATGAGACTTCATCAACATTAGCCACACCTTCTCATCAAAAGATACCACTAAGAAAGCGAAAAGGCAAGCAAGCCACAGACAGAGAGAAAATACCCACAAAACGTATCTGACCTCCACACCCTGCAATTATAATTATAGTGGTCTGGTACACTGCACCCAGTTTCTGCTGGATGGAGTATTTTCTGGGTGTCTCTAATGAGTAAGAGAGGGCCCCATGGGATATTCCTTCAGTTCCCAGATGAACAGTGGGAAAGACTCCACATTGACCAACCTCGGGGGCCTGAAAACCCAGGTCCTCAAGGAGGGTAGAGTATACCTGGACCCTGACCCAGACCCCTGGATGGGCTGTGCCAAGAGACCCAGCAAGGGAAGGGATTTCCTCCTGCCTCAGGTTCTCTGTTCTTCTGTGGTTAGACCACCTGAACCCAACTCCCTCCCCAAGCACTAGAGATGGGCTTTTCCAAGGGCTGGGGATCTTGCTGTCCTGAGGACAGCTGAGCAAGGGGGTCGAGGAGGAGCTTGGGTTGTGGAGGAGAGGAAACCGGGTAAGATGCGTGAAGCAGTTGGCTATACCAGGCACAGAGAGGACCCGCTGGGACCCAAGAGCCTGCATGTGAAGCCAGGCCTTGGGCCACCTTGTCTGTCAAGGGGGTGCCTACTTCCATGGTGTCTTCAAAGGGACTGTGGAAAGAGAGGCCTTCAGCCCACACCTCTGAATGCTTTTCCACCACAGCATGCCCTGTGGCCTTTATCCTGCTGGTGTGGAACAGTCAGACCCCTGCAGGGCTGCAGAGCCTCTGTACTGGGCGGCATCCCAGCCTGAGTGCCAGAGCTCAGAGGGCAGGCCCCCGAGCAAGCAGAGAGGAGGGCACCTTTTGGACAGAACGTGTGGGACAAGAGCGATGGCTCATCCGTTCAGGTTCCTCACAAAATGAGAGTCAGGAAGATCAGGGCGCCGGCCTGATTTCCCAGGCAGGGCTGAAAGCAGACAACCGGAGGGAGAGCAGCACCTGGGCCAATGAGGTAGAAGACAGAAGACCACAGTGTACTCCTGCCCTCAACCTCACCCCCTCCCACCCACATCCTCCACACTCCCTGACCACCTTCCTCAGAAGTGTAATAGGAATCCAGATTCCCCCTGGCCTGGTTGCTGCAGGAGGCACAGTAGCCTGATGGAGCCTGAGGCAGGTGTGGGAAGATGTGGA